TATATTGGAATGACAACAATATCATGAATATTCACTCTAATCCATTGTATTTGCCACCATCATCTCTCTCTTACAGTAATACAACTTTATCCCCTTTTCTCTGCCTTTGGTAATGGCCCTCTTCAATGTATTCTACTTCTGGCCTAGGATGATCTGGCCTTTGTTTATCTATCCAGCCTCATTCTTTGCCACCTGTCCCCTACACCAGCTGAGCTTCACCGTCTCCCTCTTTGCAGACGTTGGTCCCTTGAGGCCCAGCCTACATCACTGCTCTTTCTCTGGTTGGCTCCTACTTGCCTTTCAGGATTAAATATTACTTCATTCAGAAAGCCTGGTTTATAGAAAGTGCTCAATAAATGTAGGTATTATTATTATTTTAAAATAATAGAAGTAAAAATGCATCCTCGGTGTGATTATTGAAAAAGTGGATGAATGAGATGGGTATTTGTTGAGTGGATGGGTGACTGGGACATGGGTTCTATCACTTTAGCAACTCTCCAAGGTGAAAGGACTTAAAGTGTGTTCAGGCTGGGCGCGGTGGCTCACGCCTGTAATCTCAGCACTTTGGGAGGCCGAGGCGGGCGGATCACGAGGTCAGCAGATCGAGACCATCCTGGCTAACATGGTGAAACCTCGTCTCTGCTAAAAATATAAAAAAATTAGCCTGGCGTGGTGGCAGGCGCCTGTAATCTCAGCTATTCGGGAGGCTGAGGCAGGAGAACCGCTTGAACCCGGGAGGCGGAGGTTGCGGTGAGCCGAGATCGTGCCATTGCACTCCAGCCTGGGCAACAAGAGTGAAACTCCATCTCAAAAAAAAAAAAAAAAGTGTGTTGAGAAAAGTTTCACTTCAGATGACGCCGGGAATGTAAACCGTTTTCTCTTCCATTCTAACTCGGAGCCATCCCCGCTTTCTCCGCCCAGCTGGAATTTTTGAAGCGAGAAAATCGACTCGCTCGGTGTTCGCCCGCCGACGCCGCACGGCTTGCTGGGGCTGGGCTCTTCCTCGCGGAAGTGGGGAGGAGGCGGTTGCGGTTAGTGGACCGGGACCGGTAGGGGTGCTGTTGCCATCATGGCTGACCCCGACCCCCGGTACCCTCGCTCCTCGATCGAGGACGACTTCAACTATGGCAGCAGCGTGGCCTCCGCCACCGTGCACATCCGAATGGGTACGTTGTCCCCTCTCCAGTGCCTCCCAGCCATGTGCATTTTAAATTTGATTGATTTAATCAGTTCTCCAGAGAGATTGTACCTTCAGCAAACAATATATGAGGATACCTTCTGCACCCTCAGCCACACTGAATATCATCAGATTTTTTCATCTCCGGCAATCTGGTAGATCAGGGATGGTGAACATTTTCTACAAAGGGCCAAGTAAGAAACATACTCAGCTTTCTGGGCCATAAAAAATAGTAATGTAATTTTTTTTCTCTTTTAGCCTTTCTGAGAAAAGTCTACAGCATTCTTTCTCTGCAGGTTCTCTTAACTACAGTGACTTCAACAGTTTTTTTATACTTTGAGTCTGTACGGACATTTGTACATGAGAGGTAAGGTAATGAGATGGTAATGAATAATTTTCTAACTTGAAACACTTAATATTATGTCTTTCAGTCCTGCCTTAATTTTGCTGTTTGCCCTCGGATCTCTGGGTTTGATTTTTGCGTTGATTTTAAACAGACATAAGTATCCCCTTAACCTGTACCTACTTTTTGGATTTGTGAGTACTCTGACTTTCTCTATTCCCTTAACTACAGTCACTAATTTAAGTTTCTTTTCATTAGACGCTGTTGGAAGCTCTGACTGTGGCAGTTGTTGGTAAGCCGTAACTGCATTTCTATATGTTATAATATGCATGTTAATCAGTGTTTTAATTTTACAGTTACTTTCTATGATGTATATATTATTCTGCAAGCTTTCATACTGACTACTACAGTATTTTTTGGTTTGACTGTGTATACTCTACAATCTAAGAAGGATTTCAGCAAATTTGGAGCAGGGTAAGTTGTATATATTCTTGGATATAATAGATTATTGCAAATTACTAAAATTGTATTTTTATAGGCTGTTTGCTCTTTTGTGGATATTGTGCCTGTCAGGATTCTTGAAGGTAAGTTATGTTATAATGGTTAATTTGAAATAATAAACATATTTCTTTAATCTCTTCCCTATAGTTTTTTTTTTATAGTGAGATAATGGAGTTGGTCTTAGCCGCTGCAGGAGCCCTTCTTTTCTGTGGATTCATCATCTATGACACACACTCACTGATGCATAAACTGTCACCTGAAGAGTACGTATTAGCTGCCATCAGCCTCTACTTGGATATCATCAATCTATTCCTGCACCTGTTACGGTTTCTGGAAGCAGTTAATAAAAAGTAATTAAAAGTATCTCAGCTCAACTGAAGAACAACAAAAAAAATTTAATGAGAAAAAAGGATTAAAGTAATTGGAAGCAGTATATAGAAACTGTTTCATTAAGTAATAAAGTTTGAAACAATGATTAAATACTGTTACAATCTTTATTTGTATCATATGTAATTTTGAGAGCTTTAAAATCTTACTATTCTTTATGATACCTCATTTCTAAATCCTTGATTTAGGATCTCAGTTAAGAGCTATCAAAATTCTATTAAAAATGCTTTTCTGGCTGGGCACAGTGGCTCACGCCTGTAATCCCACCACTTTGGGAGACCGAGGCAGGTGGATCACGAGGTCAAGAGGTTGAGACCATCCTGGCCAACATGGTGAAACCCCGTCTCTACTAAAAATACAAAAATTAGCTGGATGTGGTGGCACACACCTGTAGTCCCAGCTAGTCAAGAGGCTGAGGCCAGAGAATCGCTTGAACCTGGGAGGTGGAGGTTGCATTGAGCCAAGATCACGCCACTGCATTCCAGCCTGGTGACAGAGCGAGACTCAGTCTCAAAAAAAAAAAAAAAATTTTTCTTCCTAAATTAGCCACGCATAGCAGTTCGTTTGCAATTCAAAAATAATTTTATGAGTAGATAAGAATATCAGTTTACCGTTGTCTAGTGATTTTATCTAAATTTTCCCTGAATTATTAAGTAATATTGATTTGGCTTTGATTCTGAAGTAGTAGAGTCTTTACCATTATAAACTGTAAATCTCTTTTTGCTTAAAAGGAAAAAAATGTAAAAGATAAATTCCACAGAGAATTATTCAGTATTACATTAAAATGTTAATGACTTTTTATTTTAAATTGTACTAACATTAAAAGTTGGCCTGAAAGTCAGATATTATGACAAAATTTGACATTAATTGTTTTTAAAGTATAGATTTCATTTGAAATTATAGAATGGTAATGTGGTTAGAGGACACCAAAGATACTGGGTCATCAGCCATTAAGTATATCTATTTCAAAATTAAAATATTTGGGAAGTATTGTCTTATGGTTTCATTTGTGTTGGTCCACACAGCATGTTAGGTCAGTGTACCAGTAACCAATGAAATTTTGTCAAATTCCCTCACTGTACTAGTTTGTTAGGCTGCCATAACAAAGTTCTACAGCTTGGGTGGCTTCAACAAGAAATTTGTTTTCCCACAGTTCTGGAGGCTAAAAGTCCAAGATCAAGGTGTTAGCAGGGTTGGTTTCCTTTGAGGCCTTTCTCTTTGATTTGTAGATGGCCATCTTCTCCCTGTGTCTTTAAATGGCCTTCCCTCTGTACTTGTCTGTGCCCAAATTTCTTCTTCTTATGAGGACACCAGTCATACTGGATTAGGGCCCACACTGAGGACCTCATTTTTCCTTAATTATCTCTTTCAAAACCTATCTCCAAATACAGTCACATTCTGAAGTGCTGGGATTAGGATTTCTTCATGTGAATTTTGGGGGGACTACAACTCAGCCCATAACACCCCCTAAGTATTTCCCAGCTATTAAGTTGAAATAAACTTGTAGTATCAATTTAAGCTTGCATGATTTGTAGATGTAAATTTGACTTTATTATCATTAACTGTTGAATTATCAAGTGTATGATGCAGTGCAATCAAGTTTAACAGCATGGTGGGTAAGAGCATCTAGATTAGAATCATTGCAGTCCAACCAGGTGCTTAAGTGACATTTGGCGAATTATTTATCCTTCCTTAGGTCTTCTGCCTCATCTTCATAATGGGAATAATGATGTCTAGCTTATTGGGCTGTTATAAGGATTAAATGAGATAGATAAATAAACTAAACTAAGTGCTTAATTAATGTCAGCTGATGGTATTAATACCATTTTCTTTTTTTTTTTTTTTTTTTTTTTTTAATTTATTTTTTTATTGATAATTCTTGGTTGTTTCTCACAGAGGGGGATTTGGCAGGGTCATGGGACAATAGTGGAGGGAAGGTCAGCAGATAAACAAGTGAACAAAGGTCTCTGGTTTTCCTAGGCAGAGGACCCTGCAGCCTTCCGCAGTGTTTGTGTCCCTGATTACTTGAGATTAGGGATTGGTGATGACTCTTAACGAGCATGCTGCCTTCAAGCATCTGTTTAACAAAGCACATCTTGCACCGCCCTTAATC